AGACTAGAGACACTCCTGAGTCTGGAGAACCAACCCAGGAGAAATAGCACAGCCATCTGACCCGAGTTATCATACAGTTCTTCTCATTGTCCTATTTTATTTTCTCTAAAGCACAAATCACTATTTTATTTTTTTATTTTTTGAGATGGAGTCTTGCTCTGTAGCGCAGTCTGGAGTGCAGTGGCACCATCTCGGCTCACTACAGCCTCTGCCTCCTGGGTCCAAGTGATTCTTCTGCCTCAGCCTCCCAAGTAGCTGGACTACAGGTGTGGGCCACCATGCCTGGCTTACAAATCACTATTTTAAATGATCGTGTTTTTTTTTTTTTTTTTTTTTTTTGCATGTTTTTCAGCTGTCTTCCTCCATCAGAGCGTAAGCTCCATAAAAATCAAGACTGTGTTATTGGCTGGGCGCTGTGGATCATGCCTGTAATCCCAGCACGTTGGGAGGCCGAAGCAGGCAGATCGCTTTGAGCTCACGAGTTCGAGACCAGGCTGGGCAACATGGCAAAACCCCCTCCTCTTAAAACATAACAAAACAAAAACCAAAAATTAGCTGGACATGGTGCTATGTGCCTGTGGTCCCAGCTACTAGGGAGGCTGAGGTGGGAGGATCGCTTGAGCTGGGGAGACAGAGGTTGCAGTGAGCTGAGACTGCACCACTGCACTCCAGCCTGGGCAACAGAGTGAGACCTTGTCTGAAAATAAACAAATAAAAAATAAAATTAAGTATTTTAAACACTAAGAAAAGCTCCCATTATCCTTATTAACACATCCTAAGATTTTACCACATTGCTTCACATTTTTTTTCTTTTTTTTTTTTAAAGGATAGAGACAAAAATATATAGGAGATGGAGAAGTGGCTAATGTGGCAAGTTTCTGAAAATAGACAGTCTTTATTAACTCATAAGACAAATGGTTCACATGCATCTCTTATATAAACTCAAACTACAGATCCCAGGCAGCACTGCAATAATAGACACGTGGACTGTTCTTTTCTTCTCTGTAAACAGCCAATGAGAGGCAGAGTTTACAAAGGTCTAGGATGACATCTGGTGTATTGACTGTGGCCAGTCTTAAAGCTAGTTTTTGCTATGTGGAACATGCTGCTCTAATTCAGATTTAAAGAGTTTCTTCCTGTTAATTCGAAGCTCACTGTGCCTCTTGTTTCCGAGGGAAGAAGGACTGATTAAGTCATCTAAATGGATGCAATACTGAATTACAGGTCAGAAGATACTGAAGATTACTACACATTACTGGGATGTGATGAACTATCTTCGGTAAGACAGTGGATAATATTTTTATCACAACACTCTTTATTTTAAACACTGATTTTTGTTTCAGGTTGAACAAATCCTGGCAGAATTTAAAGTCAGAGCTCTGGAATGTCACCCAGACAAGCATCCTGAAAACCCCAAAGCTGGTAAGAACTTAATAAAGGCTACTTCTCAAGAAGAGAAGTGCTCATTTCTTGATTTGTTTTCCAGTGGAGACTTTTCAGAAACTGCAGAAGGCAAAGGAGATTCTGACCAATGAAGAGAGTCGAGCCCGCTATGACCACTGGCGAAGGAGCCAGATGTCGATGCCATTCCAGCAGTGGGAAGCTTTGAATGACTCAGTGAAGACGGTGGGTTTCTCGCTGGGTGCGACGTGAATTTGAATTTTTATATCTCTGCTTTACATTAATTTAGTCAATGCACTGGGTTGTCAGAGGTAAAAAAGACCTGATGCTGGAAGAATCTGACAAGACTCATACCACCAAGATGGAAAATGAGGAATGTAATGAGCAAAGAGAAAGAAAGAAAGAGGAGCTGGCTTCAACCGCAGAGAAAACGGAGCAGAAAGAACCCAAGCCCCTAGAGAAGTCAGTCTCCCCGCAAAATTCAGATTCTTCAGGTAAGTCACGTTATATAACTGCAGAATGGAGAGATTTTAAATATTTACTTTCTTTCCTTTAAAGGTTTTGCAGATGTGAATGGTTGGCACCTTCGTTTCCGCTGGTCCAAGGATGCTCCCTCAGAACTCCTGAGGAAGTTCAGAAACTATGAAATATGAAATATCTCTGCTTCAAAAAATGAGGAAGAGCAAGACTGTCCCCTATGCTGCCAACATGCAGTCTTTGTTTATGTCTTAAAAATGTCATGTTTATGTCATGTCTGTGAATTGCTGAGTACTAATTGATTCCTCCATCCTTGAATCAGTTCTCATAATGCTTTTTAAATAAGAAAAATTCAGAAGATGAATTTCTTCCAATATTTGAATAAATTAAAGCTCTTAGATACAGAGTAGATTGTATTATATGCTTTTTCCTATTAATACTACTTATAGAAATCCATTAAAAAGCAATCTCTGTACAGTGTATTTAAATATTTCATTGACATACTGTGATCTCTATTAGTGATGGATGTACAAAAAATGTTTTCTTACCCTTGACTTACAATGAAATGTGAAATTACTTGTCTGAACCCCGTGGGGAGAAATAAATAATTTTCCCAAAGTTCATAAATGAATTTATAATTCAATTTTTTTTAGGG